TGTCATGACCCTGCCCTGGACCTGTCCTGGCCCTGGCCCTTCCCTGCTTGAGACCTTGCCCTGGTTCTCCCATGGCCCTGACCCTGAAATGCCTGGCCCTACCCTGGCCTTGCCCTGCTCTGGCCCTTGCCCTGACTCTGGTCCTGTCACTGACCTAGCCCCAGCCCTGTTGCTGGTCTTACCATGGCCCAGACCCTGCCTTGGCCCTGCCCTGACACTGTCCTGGACCCTGGCTGTGCCAAGAACCTGCACTGTCCTTTCCCTTGTTTTGCTCCTGCCCCAAACCTGGTCCTGCCCAGGCCGTTTCTATGGCCCTGGCCCTGGCCCTGCCCAGGTCTTGGCACTGGCCTGGCCCTGCCCTGCCCTGGCCCTATGCTTTCCTGGCCCTGCCTTGGCCCTAGCCTGGCTTTGACCCTGCCCTGGCCCTACCTTGGCCTTCACCCTAGCCTTACCAGGGCACTGTGTTGGACCTGGCCATAGCACAGACCTGGTTGTGGCCCTGGCCCAGACCCTAGCCCTGCAGGTACCGGTCCTGGCCCAGCTCTGGGCCTGGCTTTGTCCCTAATTCTTAGATGACCCTGCCCCTGCCCCTGCCCTTGCCCTTGCCCTGGCACTGGCCTTGGACATGTCCGTGGTCCTAACCCTGGCCCTGCCCTGGAGCTGCCACTGTCTTGGCCCTGCCCTGGCTCTGGCCCTGCCCCGGCCCTGGCCCTGCCCCGGCCCCAGCCATAGACCTGCCCTGGTTGGTCGTGCCCTACCTTAACCCTGTGCTACCCTGGGCCTGCTCCACCCTGCCCTGGCCCTGCCCTCCCTTTGGCCCTGCCCTGACCCCGTCTTGGCCCTCACACTGGCCCTAGCACAGACCTGGTCCTATCTGTGGCCTTGGCCTGGCATTGACCCCTGCTCCTGACCCTGGTCCTGCCATGGCCCTGGCCCTGCCAATGACCCTGGCAGCCCTTACCCTGGCCCTGAACTGGCCCTGCCCTGGCCCTGAAGTGGATTTGCAGGTGTCTTGTTCATGGTTTAACCTGGTCTTACCATGGCCCTGTCCCTCCCCTGGCTCTGTCCTGGTCTTATGCTGACCCTGACCCAGACCTTGGCCCTGCCACAGCCTTGTCCTAGACCTGGCCATGGCCCTGCGTCTGCCCTGGACCGGCACTGGCACTGGCATGGACCCTGGCCCTGGCCCTTCACTACTTAAGGCCATACCCTGGCCCAGCCCTGGCCCTAATTTGGCCTGGCTCTACCCTGGCATGCTATTCTGGCCCTAGCCCTGACCCTGTCCCTGTCCCTGTCCTGGTCCTAGCCCCGTTGCTGGTCCTGCCATGGCCCTTGTCCTGACATTGCCCTTTCCTGGTTCTGGCCCTGGCCCTGTCCCAGCCCTGCTCTGGCCCTGGTCTGAACCCTGGCCCTGCAATAGACCTGCCTTGGTCCTGCCCAGACCCTGGCTCTGGCCCTACCTCTGCCCTGGCCATACCCTTGCCCTGGCCTGGACCCCGGTCCTGGTCCTTGTCCTGCCCCAGCCGTGGCCCTGGCCCTGCCCTGCCTGTGCCCTGTTCTATCCTGGGCTGGCCCTGCCATGGCCTGGTCTTGCCATTGCCCTGCCCTAGCTTGCCCTGCTTGTGCCCTAGATCTGCCCCGCTTGTGCCCTAGATCTGCCCCGGCCTTTGCCCCATCTTGGTTCTAGCCTTGACTCAGCCCTGGACCTTCCCTGACCTTGCCTCAGCCCTGGCACTACCCTGGCATTGCCTTGGCATTTGCCCTACTCTCTCTATGGCCTGGCTGTGGTCCTGCCCTGCTCTGCTCTTGTTCTGTCCTGGCACAGCCCTGGCCCTGGCCCTGGCCCTGCCGTATCACTGGCTCTGGTCCTGCCCTTATGCAGACCTGACCCTGCCACTGCCTTGGCTTTGGCCTGGACCTTGGCCATACAGTGACCCTGCCATGACATTTTCCTGGTCCTGGCCTGGAACCTGGCCCTGCCAAGGACTCGCCCTGGCTCTGTCATGGCCCTGGCCCGTTCCTGGATTTGGATGTGTCCTGTCCCTTATTTGCCCCGGCCCTTCCCTGGCTCTGCCATACCCCTTCTCTGGGGTAGGGCCAGGGTCAGGACCAGACCAGGGCAGGGTCAGGACCAGGGTAGGGCCATGTTAAGGCCTGAAGATGGGAAGGGCCAGGGCAGCGGCTGGACCAGGGAAGGGTCAGGGCCAGGGATGTAGTAGGACTAGGGGCAGAGCCGGCACTAGGGCTGAGCCAGGGCAGAGCAGGAGAGATTACTTTAGGCTATTACTAAAATTTTTATTTTAGATTTTTAAGATAACTATAGTAGTAGTAATGTCTATACTATGTTGTTTGTAATAGTAATAATACTTGCAGTAATCACTAAATTTTAACTAATACTATCTTTGCTTCCAGTAGTGTTCTATGAGTATAATTTTATCAACATGTAAATATGTGAGGCATTGATTCTCATAATAATTCTATATGCTAGGTACTTAAAGCATCCCCATTTTCCAAATGTAGGAAACAGGCAAAAAGAAGGTAAATACTTGGCCAGATTACTCCTGTAATCCCAGCACTTTGGGAGGCCAAGGCAGGCAGATGGCTTGAGCTCAGGAGTTTGGAACCAGCCTGGGCAACATTGTGAAACCCCATCTCTACTAAAAATGCACAAAAAGAACTAATTTAAGTTTCTTGTAGGATTCTGGTTATAAAACACTGGTCAAACACACAGGGCATGGATAGGGCAGGGCCAGGGACAAGGTCAGGCCAGGAAGGGGCCAGGGCCAAGGCAGGGCCAGAGCTGGACTTGGAGGTGTCCTGGTCTGATTTGCCCTGCCCCAACGTTGGCCCAGCCCTGCTCTGGCACGTCCTGTCATGCCCTGTCCCTGGCCTGAGCATTGGCCCTGGCCCTGTCCTGCTTCTGGCCCTGCCCCGGAGTTGACCAGGCACTGCCATGGCCCAGTCCTGCATTGCCCTGCCCTCCTCTGCCCTGGTGCTACCATGGCGCTGCTTGGGCCCTAGCTCTGCCTCGACTCTGGACCTGCCCTGACTCTGCTCAGCCCTGGATCTACCCTGACTCTGCCTTGGTGTTGCCCTCCCATCTCTATGGCCTGGCTCTGGCCATGCCTTGCACAGACCATGCTCTGCCCTGCGTGCCCCAGCCTGGGCCCAGCCCTCATCCTACCATATTCCTGACCCCAGCCATACCCTTGTTCTCGCCATGACCCTGCCGTGGCCCTCTCCTGGCCCTTCCTTGATCCTGCCCTGCCCTTCCATGCCCTGGCCTTGCCCTCACCCTGCATTGGCCCTGCACTGGTCCTGCCCTGCCCTGGCACTGCCTTGGCCCTGGCCCTGCCTTCTTCCTGGCCTTGCCTTTGCCCTGCCCTGGCCTGACCCCAGGCCTACTGAGTCCATGAAATGGCCCTGGACCTGCCTTGCCATCCTCTGTCCTGGCCCTATATTGTCCCCACCATGCTCTGGTCCAGCGCTTGCCCTAGCCCTGTTGCTAGTCCTGCCACTGCTATGGCCCTGCTCTGTTTTTGGCCGTGCCCTGTGCTACCCTAGCCCTGCCCTGCCTTGGCCTTGGCCCTACCATGGCCTTCTCCTACCCTGGCCTGGCCCTACCCTGGCCTTTTCTACCCTGGCCTTGCCCTTCCCTGGTGTTGCCCTGCCCTGGCCTTGCCCTGCCCTGGCCTTGGCTTTGCCTTATCCTGGTCCTGGTTCTGCCCTGACCCTGGCCTTGCTCTGGATCCTCTCTGGTTCTGCTTTCTCCCTGGCCCTGCCCTTGCTCTGGCCCTGTCCCTGGACCAGCCTTGACCCTGACCCTGACAATCCCCAGGTCTGACACTGGCCATGCTTGGCCCTGGCCCCTCCTTTTGGCCCTGCCTTAGCCCTGTGCTATCTTAGTCCTGCCCTGGCCCTGAACTCGCCCTGGTCCTACCCTCACCCTACACTGGCCCTGCCCTATCCTGGCCTTGCCCTGCCCTGGCCCTGCCTTTGGCCTGCTCTGGCTCTGGTTCTGCCCTGGACTTGCCCTTGCCCTGGACCCTCCCTGGCCATGTTTTTCCCATGGTCCTTCTCTGGCCTTGCCCTTGCCCTGTCCCCTTTCTGGTCCTGCCATGTTTCTGGCCCTGCCCTGTCCAGGTCCTGGACCTGACTCTGGCCCTGGACCTCCCTGTCCCTGCCCTGCCATACCCTGGCCCGTTCCTTGCTCTACACTGACCCTGCCCTGCCTTGGCCCTGTGCCACCCTAGCCCTGCCCTGGCCTTCTGCTGACCCTGATCCTGCCATGGCCCTGGCCCTGCCATGTCCCTGCCCTGGCCCTGGTTCTTCCCTGCTTCTGGACCTGGCCTTGGTCCTCTCATGTCCCTGGCTGTGACCCTGCCCCTGGTTTTTCTCTGGCCATGACCCTGCCCCAGTTCTGTCCTATCCCTGGCCCTGTCTCAGTTCTGTCCTAGCCCTGGCCTTTCACAGTACTTTATGCTTAGTAAGGGCTCCATGGTGTCTGTGAGTTGAATGTTGTGTTCATAGTATCTGCCAAAACAGAAAGAAAAAAGTAAAATATTTTGATAAGAAGTTAAAGCTTTGTATATAATATGCCTTGAATTGTAAGTGCCTGTTATTAGTTGTATTACATATGGGTCATGGCTTTGTACACGTAACTCCAAACCATTGATACTGTTAAAAGGATATATGAATATATGAAAGAATGTATAAACGTAAGAATGTATCAGTATCTAATGACCTTTCCAAATTAATTTTTATTTTTAGCTCTATTAGATTTTTCTCAGTGTAACAAATGTTTATTCTTATGTAATTAAGGGTGTGTTTCCTGTACAGAATATTCATAATACCTAATTGAAAATTATATGATACAAAAATATAATACTATTTTTAGGCCAAGCATGGTGGCTCATACCTGTAATCCCAACATTTTGAGAGGCCAAGTTTGGAGAATCATTTGA